TTCTGTTTACCTGGGATGTTTTTTTCTTCTGTATAAGCCATACTTTCTTGTTTATTTGTATATCTTATAATTTTTCTTGAAAACTGAACATTTAAAAAACATGAAGCCAAGCAAAGTGACTTATGCCCATAATCCCAGCACTTTGGGAGGCTGAGGCAGGAGGATTGCTTATGCCCAGGAGTTCAATAACAGTCTGGACAACATAGCAAGACTCTACAAAAACTATAAAAATTAACCAGGTGTGATGACACGTGCCTATAGCCCCAGCTACTTGGGAAGCTGCAGCAGGAGGATCACTTAAGCCCAAGAATTTGAGGCTGCAGTGAGCTATGATTGCACCACTTCACTCCAGCCTGGGCAATAGTGAGACTGTGTCTCAAAAAAATAAATAAATACATACATACACACACACACACACACACACACACACACACAAATGTGACAACTTTGGACACCAGACTCCCTTCTCCTCCCTGAGTTTGTTTTTGTTGCTGTTTGTTATTCTTTTTTATTGTTGTTGTTGCTGCTGTTTGTTTTATGACTTTCCTAAATTAATTATGTGAAGTCTGTATTCTTTATCATGTGTAACCACCAAAGTCTCTGTTCTGTTTGCTTATTGACCAGCTAATAAATAGATTTTTAAAAAATTTCTTTAACTAATAACTCTGGAACCAACAAGTCTCCCAGTCTTTGCTAAGCACTTCTGCATGTGTGTTTTGGGGAATGCCTTCAGTGATCAGATAGGCAGTTTACAGCTCTACCTTAGCCTTTACTTCTTACTTGTGCAGAGCCTCAAGGTCGGCCAGAGGTGAGTAATTAGGGCCTCCTCAGGTCTTTCCTGGGAATGTGTGTAGCCCTGCACATGCACATGGCTTTTTAGATTCCCAGGGATTCGTCCAAGCTTTTCAAACCCCCTATAGACATCTCATTCCTCAGGGGTTTATTTTACATTTTACACAACTCTGAATTTCACTTGCTGGTATTCACATCTTCTCAATGGCTTTCTTCAAACAGCAGATGCTGAAATGACAGGCGTAAAAGAAAACCATATTCAGGACATTCCCTTTCTTGAGCAAAACTGCAATTTGCAAAATCATCGGTGACAGGTAATGGTGACTGGTGATTCATTCCTGGTGATGTCTTGGGCCAAATTCCAGAATCCAATGTATATTCAGAAGGGGCAGGGAGAAGATCTGCATGTATGACTTCACCCAGAAGCCCTGGCATATAAACAAGAGGTGAGTTGTCAGTTTCACCCAATTCCAGGCCTAGCACTTTCCAAACAGACTGAGACCATGGCAGTCTTCCATGACATGCTGCTGCAGCCACTGGGGATGTTTCTGTGCCTCAGTCTGCAGCTTTCTTCTGCCACCTTTATAAGGTACAGTAGCACCTGCTTCACCTTTGATGAATACTACACCATAACCCTAGACATCAAGGCCAGTTCACATATCTACGAAAGCAATGCAGTCTATTCTGGTGAGTAGAAGCCATGCTCTCTGCTGTCCTTTTGGCTGATTGCTTCTTCATCATTTCCTCCCAGTATTTGTTCCCGTGAATGACAGCGTCTATGCTGTGGTCATGAAAACCTTGGACGAGAACAGTGACTCAGCGGGCCTCTGGCAAAGAGCGGATAAAAATTGCTACAGCAACTCCACGTATTACGTGAAAGATCAATACATGACGGTCTTAGAGGCACAGTGGCAAGCTCCTGAACCTGAGAACATAACTGAAGTGGAGATACAGTAAGAACCTAGCTTGCTTTGCTTTGGGCTTTAGCATTATCTCTCATTGATTTGCCCTCCACAGAGCTTTCACTGTCCAGATCAGAGCGCTGCCTATACTTTCTACTCTGAAGCTAAGAGAAAAACGTGAGTTCCTTTGCAGCCCATTTGCAAGTCTTAGTGCCAACCGCACCCTCAACCACCTTTCCAGTGTCAACCTTAGCCTTAGCTGCCAAGATTCCCCAGAGCTCAGCCTTCAAGCCTTTCTTCATGATTACACCCAAGAGTATCAGACTCGAAGGCTTGGCCAACCAAGTCTTCAGCAGCCCCATCACAGAGGCCATTTATATCCTGCTTGCTTTTCTCACCAGCACACTTCTCTTCTAAAGGGAAGCCAGGGAAACAATTGTTTCTGCCTCCACTGCATCCTCCTACATTCAGTTCCAAGCTAGTGCTGGGAACCGAATGTGTGTAAATGAAGGCTTTACATTCTCAAATGTGCAACTTTGCTGCCACGGCTTCAGACCAAAACAAAGATCTGGAGGCACTCATTGGCAGGCTTGGGTCACATAGATGTTCATCTGGATCTTTCAGGACACATATTACACTTTTTGAAAATATTTAGAACTGGCCGGAACTTAGTCACCTAGGTTCTCCCTATTGGTTGAACAGGTTGGCAGCCAATTCCACAGCCAATCTCAACTTTTGTTCACTGCCAAATGATTCCCCTGCAACCTCTGAGTTTCTGTGGGAAGAATCCTTCCTTACTTTCAAGATGATCTCAGATTTCTAACCAAACCCATTCAGGTTACAAGGAACTTCTGTGACTCATGTGACTCAAGAAAGAAAGGAGAAAGGAGAAATAGCTCTGAGGCTGCTGGCAGCTTCCCATTTGTCCACACCAGTAGATTTTGAAGGGCAAGAGAACAGGAACGAACCATGTCTGAGAAGCCAATATAGAAAAAAACTATGTTATAAAAACATTTTTGTCACAACAAATAAATTATACTTTAAACAAGAATAATGAATGTGTTCCATTCAAATATAAGTCTCTAATGAGTAAGT